GCGATCAAAACCCGGGACCCGCACGCCCAGATGACCGGGACGAGGCCATACTTCACATCTTCTCTCACAGACTCACAATTACGCAACGGTCACCTCAAACGACTTTATGGCGGACACTCCCGGACCTTCCGCTGTCCGCCCCTCCTCGTCCCTTCTCCCCGCCGGGGTGAGCCTCATCCACCCAGTCTCAACCCCGACGCAGTCAGTCTCACTGCCAGCCCGCCGGCTACGCAGGCGCAACACCGCATGGAACAGCCCCCAGGGCGTGCAGGGGCCGTTGGGAAATGTAGTCCGAGCGCCACGCAAAGGACTGTGGGCCTCTTCGCAAAACGTGCAGGTGAGTCCCCACTGTTGGCCAAAAGAAACATCCCTCCGCTGCTCTCCCGGGTCAGTTCATCTCCGACCCGGACAGAGCAGAACCAGCGCAGCCCAAGCCTTCTTCACCTCACGTTCTGGGTGGGACTTTCCACAGCCTCGCTGCACCCCGGTGGATTCTGGAGGTCGCAGGATGACTGCGTAGTGCGCACGCGCGGGTGGGCGGTGTCCGCCTCCGCGGGTGAGGCCGGCTCCAAACCTCGTGAATGTGGGGGCGAAGGACGCTGGCTGGCTGGAGGCAATAAGCCCTCACACGGGAACGTGTGGTTGTGGGAGCGGGGAAGGCGGCGAATTGGGGAGGTTGGGTTTGGTTAAAGAGCTCGAGGAAGGGCCTCAGTGTCCACACGTGATCTCCTGAGAGGATGAAAAGCAGGGCCAGGCGCCAGTCCCCTAGGAGACCGGTGTGCGTGCCAGCCTCGGGGGTGTGCGCAGGCGCGGGACCTCGCGCGTCCGCCTGCACCAATCGTGCGAACGCGCTTGTGCGTGTGGCGCTGAGGGGTCGGGGCCTCAGGCCGGGGCTGGTGGTACTGTCCCCGAGAGGCGGGTGAGCGCACGCCGCGTGGCCTTGTTTGGGGGCGGGGCCACGCGCCCGCATGCGTGGTGCGTGTGTGAAGGGGGGTGCAGCGCGCGGTCCCGGGGTCCCGGAGGGGAGTGCGCAGGCGCTGAGTCCCTGCTCGGCTGTCTCGGTGGTCGCCGCCGGGGTCTGAGCCCGGGAAGACCGAGGTAAGGGGGCTGGCGAGAGTGTGGGTGTGTCTGAGGGCGTGGGCGGCGCGCCCGCCACTGCGTGGACGTTCCTGCCAAGGCGCGCGTGGGTTTGCGCATCCACGATGGCGTGGGCGTCTGCGCGGGTGCTTGCGTGGGCGGTGGGCTCGCGCCTGCGTGGGTTCTCGGCCCGCCACGGCGTGGGGTTTGCGCCCTTCGCTGCTGTGGTTCTCGGGGCTTGTGCGCCCAAGTGTGAAGTTGGCGCCGCGTGTGAGGCGAGCCGTGTGTGCCTGTGTGTGAGGGAGCTATGTCGGGACCGCGGATGTGTATCGCTGCGTGACCCACGCGAAGGAAACAATGGAGCCATTGGGAAGCCGGGAGTGGGTGTGTGACGCTGACTGTGAAGATTTGTGTTTCTGGAGTGTGTGCGTGTGTCAGTGTCAGGCTGATGTGGGCGTTTATTGTAGCCTTGGGTTACTGTGTGACTTGCCTGGGCGTCTGTCTGCCACTTAGCGTCAGTGGCTTTGCGGTTATGAGTGTGTGACTGTGCCTTTCTGGTGTATATCTCACTGTAACCATGGAAATGGAGGCCCACAGGGGAAGAATTCTTAGCAGCTCTAAGATGTGATGGGCTGCCCTGGAAATCTGTGGAACTGTTTAATTGTGCATGACTTTCCTCCTTGGTAAAATAGCATATTAATAGCACCTGCCTGGGTGTTATTGGGAAGATTAAATGGGATGACGTAGCTGAAACACCCTGCACAGAGCTTGTCACATACTAATCACCGTGTTTAGGTGTTGGTTATGGTGCTGGTGGTCGTTTTTCTTTGACCCTATACAGAGGCAGAGGTAGTGGTGAATACTGGAGGACTTTGCATCTCTGAGCTTCGGACTGGGCTATCTTTGTCCACATACCAGGGCATCTGACCATCTCCAGTTGAGCAGTGGTGCGCTGCCCCCGCCAACCACCTGCGTCGTCAGTTTTCTGCATGTGTACATTTGAGTGGAGGACAGAGCCCTCCACTGACGCTAAGTATGGTTGTGTCCCCTTCCTACCAAGGTAGCTTGGAAAAATAAGAGCATGGACTGTGGCGCCCCGCTGTCTGGTGTTGACTCCTGGTTTCACCACTGGCTGGCTGTGTGACTGAGAGAGCTTACTTAAGTCCACCACTCCTCGGTTCACTTGTAAAACAGTAGTAATAACAGAACCAACCTCAGGTTTATGGTGAGCATAAGTAGAACTTGGCACAAGGAAGTGCCACATCAATGATCATCGTTTTATTATTAGCATAATAACCGCAGGCGTCCCACACCTGGAGAATAAAATCCATAGGTAGAAATGCAAAAGGATGAGCCCCAGAGTAAGGGTTGCAGGTCCAGAGGTAAAATAACTTGGACGTCTAGATCAGGGCTTAGGTTCAGAATTGTGTAGGCAGGGTCCTGGGAGGGCAGCATTAGGGTAGAGGAGGTGGGGTCAGGAACAAAGGATCTTCCTGATGGAGATGTCCCTAGGGAGCCCATGGGGTCAAGAACAGAACTTTGAAGTGTCAGGGACTAAGGGATGTTTCCATATAACACATGGGTCTGGAAATGTTTCTGTCCAGACCAGTGTTTCACAGCCTTGGCACTGTGACATTTGGGGCCAGATAGTTTTTTGTTGGGAGGTGGGAGGGGCTGCTATTCTATGTATTATAGGATGTTGTGCAGCAACCCTGGGCTCTATTTACCAGGCCAGTAGCACACCGCGCCTCCCTCTGGGTTGTGACAAGCGAAAAAAAAATGTCTCCAGACACTGTCAGATGTCCCCTGCAGGGGCAAAATCACTCTGATTGAGAGGACCGTGATGCAAGCGCATGGACAGACCGAAGGCATGATGACAGGGAGAAGAGTAAGGGAGCTGGGGAAGGCGGGGCACGGAGAGATGATAAAAGGATAGTGTTCTGAGATGAGAAGAAACGGCCTGCAGCCCGGGTAAGCTCCGAGATGCATTCATTCATTCAGCCAGTGAGTGCCTACCATGGATTGGGCACTGTGCTAGTCTCTCAACAAAACAGGCAAGGTTTTTACTCAGCTGGAACTTGCATTTAGTAGGAGAGACAAAAATAAAGTCTATAATAGGTGCTGATAGGTACTTTGAAAAGTAAAGCAGGGTAAAGGGATTACAGGGTGTTTGGCAGGTGTTCTTTTTGGAGTCAACATCCAGGTCTCCCATGGGCATTTTGGTCAACTCCAGAGCCAGGAAGGACCACCAGCAGTGACCCTTTGGTATCACTTGATTGGGGAATCTAAGAGTTTGACTTTGATCTTAACCAAAGACTTTTCTCTTCACTGAGGTCTGGACTTCAACAGAAAGAGGTCAGATCTCTAGCCCTGTCCTTGAGACTCTGAGACTCGAACGTTATTCTAAACGATGCCTTCAATGTTACTCTCACCTTGGAATGCTTTATTTAAAAAAAGAAAAAAAAGGGCGGGTCAGACTCAATCCCCAGAGATTCTGATTTAATTGGTCTGGCATAGTGAACTGCCATCAGCTGTGACTATTTATTAGAAAGCTCCCAAGAGACTAATGTACGCACAGGGTTAAGAGCTACAGCTCTGAGTGCCTGCAGCTCAGGCTCCTTTGGGGCCTCTGGGAATGAGATAAATTGATTTGGAGGAGTCAGGGGGAGGATGCAAGTGACCTCTGCTTGGCTATCTTATCAAAAACAGTCCTCACAGCTGCACTTCCCTGCAGTAGGGGTATTCCTAGCCCCATCCTGCAAGTGAGGTAACCTAATGTGTTCCCGGGCAAAGTGGGGAAATGGCAGGCTAGACATGCATATGCATAGCCTGTGTTCTTCCTGTGACAGCTGTGCTGACGTCTTTGGAGAAATTGCCTACGTATGTCCCTGGCCTCTGGGGCTGGCAGGTTCAGGCCAGGAGTGATTTTTGAATATTTGACAGCTGGTACAGCAAAAGCTGACTGGCCCAAAGGAGGCAATGAGGCTGTGGCAGTGCATTTAATGGCTGGTTTTCAGTATATCAGGACCCTCCCCCAATTCAATACCCAGCACAGCCCCCAAGGCTCAAAGGGGTGCCAGGGCAGGAGGGGAAGGCCCCTCAGTTATTTGCCTCAGAAGGGAGGCACAACCACGGTTCAGTAACTCTTTGAAGCATGTTCCCATCCAGGTTCCAGCCGTCCTCACCTCAGGAGGACATAGCTTTGTGCCTTTCAAAGCCCTTTCTCATCTATCATCAGGGACTCGGAAGACGAGCCAGGTTTACAGCCCTGCCTTGATGTGGTATGTGCGATCCAGCCTTCTTTTATTTCATTTCATAAGGAAAATATATTTACTGTTCATGAAGTAGAGTGGTTTTCATCGTCATGGCCTTCAAGTTGAGTAGGCTGAGGAGGAAGAGGAGGAGCTGGTCTTACTGTCTCAGAGGTGGAAGAGGTGGAGGAGCCGGAAGGGGGAGGCCGGAGAGGTAGGCACACTCAGTGTAACTTCTATTGAAAAAAATCTGCATATAAGTGGACCCTCACAATTCAAACTAACATGGCTCAAGGGTCAACTGTATTGTGAGTTGAAAAGGAAAAGGAAGGCAAGCAATGACCATGTTCCAGTTACCGAAGACATCACATGTAAATATCCTAACAGCAGAGGTGAGGTAGGTTTTCTTTACCCCATTGTATAGATGAGCAAACAGGCTTTGTGTAACTTTTTCACAGCCAGTAATTGGCAGAGGCAAGCTTTGAATCCAGGATTACCTAATATCAAACTGCTGTTCTTTCTTCCCCAGTAGTGCCGAGTTCCTTGAAGAAAATTATTTTATGGACAATGTATGAGTCTGTTTTCGTGCTGCTGATAAAGACATACCCAGACTCACAGTTCTACGTGGCTGGGGAGGCCTCACAATCGTGATGGAAGGTGAAAGACACGTCTTACATGGCCACAGGGAGAATGAGAGTCCCTGTACAGAACCATCAGATCACATGAGACTTACTCACTGCCATGAGAACAGCATGGGGGAAACCGCCCCCATGATTCAGTTATCTCCCACCGGGTCCCTCCCACAACACGTGGAAATTATGGGAGCTATAATTCAAGATGAGATTTGAGTGGGGACACAGCCAGACCATATCAGACAAGAATCATCTTCTCAAATTTGGGGTGCGTGGCTGAGTGCACACACCTGTGAAAACTGCGGGATGAATGCATTACAACTTCCTGGAACAAGTCATTTTACCTAAGTAATTGGAAGGGGAAAGCCAACTGATCTGCTTATCTGGTAAATCATTTAAAACATGATTTTTACATTAAACATCTTCCTTCCTCCACTCCACCCACCCTAGTCATGCCACCAACATCTTCCCCGGATTTCTGCAAAGCTACCTAGTGAGTCCTGTCCTCACTCCTGCTCCCTCTTCGCACTGCCTCATGACCTGTCTTCTCCCCACAGCCCTGCCTTACCAGCTCTCTGCCCATCTCTCAGTGTGGACCCTAAAGGGGGAGGAAAGGATGCCTTCTGCACGGGGGAAATCCAAATCCAAGGTAAGTGGCAATTCCTCTTCCTTCCGGAACACATGGTGAATAGACATTTGATTTTTCATTTCAGGCACCTATAACATTTGGGGACTTAGCCATCTACTTCTCCCAGGAGGAGTGGGAATGGCTGAGCCCCATTCAGAAGGATTTGTATGAAGATGTCATGTTGGAGAATTACCGGAACCTGGTCTCGCTTGGTAAGGCTCTTCGTCCCCCACAATCCAGAACCATGATCATTTCCCATGTTTGTCCCACGTACAGGTCTTTCCTTTCGGAGACCAAATGTGATCACCTTATTGGAGAAAGGGAAAGCACCCTGGATGGTAGAGCCAGTAAGAAGACGCCGGGCTCCTGGTGAGTGACAGAGAACCAAGGCATATGTCTCAGGAGAAACATTTAATTCCTTTATGTCTTTCAGACTCGGGGTCTAAATGTGAGACCAAGAAGTTACCTCCAAATCAATGCAACAAATCTGGGCAAAGCATCTGCCAGAAACTAGTTTCTGCACAACAAAAAGCTCCTACACGAAAGAGTGGCTGCAACAAAAATTCAGTCCTAGTAAAACCTAAGAAAGGGCATTCAGGGAAGAAACCTTTAAAATGTAATGACTGTGGTAAAACCTTTAGTCGAAGCTTCTCTCTTAAACTTCATCAGAACATTCATACAGGAGAGAAGCCTTTTGAATGCAGTAATTGTAGAAAAGCTTTCAGACAGATCTCATCCATCCTACTTCATCAGAGAATTCACAGTGGAAAGAAAAGCCATGAATGCAATAAATGTGGGGAAAGCTTCAATCAAAGAACAACCCTTATTCTACATATGAGAATTCATGATGGAAAGGAAATTCTTGACTGTGGGAAGGCCTTGAGTCAATGTCAGTCTTTCAATATACATCAGAAAATTCATGTTGTTGGGAATGTCTGCCAGTGCAGAAAGTGCGGAAAAGCCTTCAATCAGATGTCATCCCTTTTACTTCATAAGAAAATTCACAATGGAAAGAAAACACATAAATATAATAAATGTGGGAGAGGCTTCAAAAAGAAATCAGTCTTTGTTGTACATAAAAGAATTCATGCTGGAGAGAAAATCCCTGAAAATGCGAAGGCCTTAAGTCAGAGTCTACAGCAAAGAAGTCACCATTTAGAGAATCCTTTTAAATGCAGAAAATGTGGGAAATTATTTAATAGGATTTCACCCCTGATGCTTCACCAGAGAATTCACACTTCAGAGAAACCGTACAAATGTGATAAATGTGACAAGTTCTTCAGGCGGCTTTCAACCCTTATTCTGCATCTAAGAATTCATAATGGAGAAAAACTATACAGATGCAATAAATGTGAGAAGGTCTGCAATCGGCATTCATCCCTTATTCAACATCAGAAAGTTCATACAAAGAAAAAGAAACTATTTGAGTGTAAGGAATGTGGGAAGATGTTTTCTGGAACTGCAAACCTTAAAATACATCAGAATATTCATTCTGAAGAGAAACCTTTCAAATGCAATAAATGTAGTAAAGTTTTCGGCCGCCAATCATTTCTTATTGAACATCAAAGAATTCATACTGGAGAAAAACCCTACCAGTGTGAGGAATGTGGAAAAGCCTTCAGCCACCGAATATCTCTCACACGACATAAGAGAATTCATACTGAAGATAGACCCTATGAATGTGATCAGTGTGGGAAGGCCTTCAGCCAGAGTGCACACCTCGCCCAACATGAAAGAATTCACACTGGAGAGAAGCCATATACATGCAAAACATGTGGTAAGGCCTTTAGTCAGCGCACATCTCTTATTCTACATGAAAGAAGTCATACTGGAGAGAAACCCTATGAATGTAATGAATGTGGGAAGGCATTTAGCAGTGGCTCAGACCTTATTCGACATCAGAGAAGTCATTCTTCAGAGAAACCCTATGAATGTAGTAAATGTGGGAAGGCATATAGTCGGAGTTCATCCCTGATTCGACATCAGAATACACATTCTGAAGAAAAAGCCTAAGGTTGTTTTAAATCTATAAAATCAACGAATGAGGCTATCAAACATATGGCAAATATGTATTTGTCTATAATGTAAATTTTGTGTATATGGGACCATTTGATGATATGTCCCACTTTGAAAGCCAAAGAGCAAAAGTCATTGGTGATTTTGACCTCAGGATTTGAAATTAACTGAAGGAAACTCAGAAGTTTGGTCAGTCATTGTGAATGAAGATCATTTTTCATTTGATAAGAATTACTGGCTGGGCGCAGTGGCTTACACCTGTAACCCCAGCACTTTGGGAGGCTGAGACAGGCGGATCACGAGGTCAAGAGTTTGAGACCACGGTGAAACCCTGTCTCTACTAAAAAATACAAAATTAGCTGGGCGTGGTGGTGCGCACCTGTAATCTCAGCTACTGGAGAGGCTGAGGCAGGAGAATCGCTTGAACCCAGGAGGTGGGGGTTGCACCGAGCAGAGATTGCACCACTGCACTCCAGTCTGGGCAACAGAGCAAGACTCTGTGTCAAAAAAAAAAAAAATTACCGATATTTTACTTCCAGCATAGTTTTAAAGATAATTTATTGGTCACATACAACAAAATAGAATTGTGAAGTCCATTATAGGGCTCTGAGCCTGATTTAAGGTCACAGAAAAAAGAATTTGAGTCTGTTTCTCAGATCTAGAATTATCAAATATAAGGAACTTCTCGGCAAAACAGGGTGCCACTTTCAGCTGACAAACTTGTGGGTGAGAATAAAGAAAAGTGAGTCTTTAGGTAGATAAAGTTGTCACTCATAATGGTGTGTAACAGTAGAAACCTTACTTTACCATCTCCACGGATATGAGGATATATGATCTTCATGGTGTGAACGTCTAACTTGGCTGAGACAAGCTATCAGTAAAAGAACCAAGATATAGTGAAGAATGAGGATTTCAGAGCCAGGAGAAATCAGTATTGTTTTATTTGGAAATAAATCATCTATATTTATATGAGTAAACATTGGTATTTTCATGTAACAATACTGGTATGCAATAAGTGGTGTAATATGAGTTGTTATGGACTGAATGTTTATGTCCCTCCCAAAACTAATTATGTTAAAATCCTCACCATCAATGTGATGTTACTTGGAAATGAGGCATTTGGGAGGCAATTAGGATTAGATGAGGTCATGAGGGTGGAGCCCTCGTGATGGGATTAGTGCCTTTATAAGAAGAGACATCAGGCTGAGCCCGGTGGCTCATGCCTGTAATCCCAGCACTTTGGGAGGCCAAGGCGAGTGGATCATGAGGTCAGGAGATTGAGACAATCCTGGCTAACACGGTGAAACCCCGTCTCCACTGAAAAAAAATACAAAAAATTAGCCAGGCACAGTGGCATGTGCCTGTAGTCCCAGCTACTCGGGAGGCTGAAGGAGAAGAATCGCTTGAACCCAGGAGGCGGAGGTTGCAGTGAGCCAGGATCACGCCACTGTACTCCACCCTGGGCGACAGAGCGAGACTACGTCTCAAAAAGACATCAGAAAGCCTGCTTGCTCTCTGCACCATGTGAGGATGCAGGAAGAAGCCAGCTGTCTACAGAACAGGAAGAGAACCCTACGAGAACCTAACCATGCTGGCGACCTGTTCTCAGACTTCCAGACTTCAGAACTGTGAGAAGTAAATTGTTGTTTAAGCCACCCAGTCTATGATGTTTTGTTATGGCAGCCCCAGCTAATATATGGAGTGGAAAGCCTAGATTTATCTACTGGGTTCTTTTCCTGTCAGCAGTTCAACATGTGTAGTAGCTTTCAGTCTCTGCTGTTTGTGCCAAATATATAAGAAATAAAATCAGATAACTTTTTTGTAATTGGATCATACACAGTTGGGCTCTTCTGTTTAAGTTT